TGTCCTCTGCTCCCTCCGAAGGCTCCAGGGAAGGGTCTGTCCTCTTAGGCTTCTGGTGGCTTGCAGGTGCAGCCCTCCAATCCTCCTCCCCAAGCGGCCTTCTGCCTATAAGGACACGAGTCATACTGGATGAGGGGCCCACTAATTGATGGCTTCTGTAAAGTCCCCATCTCCAAATAAGGTCACATTGTGAGGTACTGGGAGTTAGGACTCCAACATAGCTTCTCTGGTGGACACAATTCAACTCCTAATAACGTCCACACAACCCCAAGCAGGGCCTGGCACCCTGTGTGCTCTCTGGAGAGCGGCTGAGTCAGGCTCTGGCAGTGTCTAGGCCATCGGTGACTGCAGCCCCTGGACGGCATCGCCCACCACAGGCCCTGGAGGCTGCCCCCACGGCCCCCTGACAGGGTCTCTGCTGGTCTGGGGGTCCCTGACTAGGGGAGCGGCACCAGGAGGGGAGAGACTCGCGCTCCGGGCTCAGCGTAGCCGCCCCGAGCAGGACCGGGATTCTCACTAAGCGGGCGCCGTCCTACGACCCCCGCGCGCTTTCAGGACCACTCGGGCACGTGGCAGGTCGCTTGCACGCCCGCGGACTATCCCTGTGACAGGAAAAGGTACGGGCCATTTGGCAAACTAAGGCACAGAGCCTCAGGCGGAAGCTGGGAAGGCGCCGCCCGGCTTGTACCGGCCGAAGGGCCATCCGGGTCAGGCGCACAGGGCAGCGGCGCTGCCGGAGGACCAGGGCCGGCGTGCCGGCGTCCAGCGAGGATGCGCAGACTGCCTCAGGCCCGGCGCCGCCGCACAGGGCATGCGCCGACCCGGTCGGGCGGGAACACCCCGCCCCTCCCGGGCTCCGCCCCAGCTCCGCCCCCGCGCGCCCCGGCCCCGCCCCCGCGCGCTCTCTTGCTTTTCTCAGGTCCTCGGCTCCGCCCCGCTCTAGACCCCGCCCCACGCCGCCATCCCCGTGCCCCTCGGCCCCGCCCCCGCGCCCCGGATATGCTGGGACAGCCCGCGCCCCTAGAACGCTTTGCGTCCCGACGCCCGCAGGTCCTCGCGGTGCGCACCGTTTGCGACTTGGTGAGTGTCTGGGTCGCCTCGCTCCCGGAAGATACACTTTGTCTTAAAAATTATTTCTGTTTAGGTACTTGGAAAAATGGACAAGGATTGTGAAATGAAACGCACCACACTGGACAGCCCTTTGGGGAAGCTGGAGCTGTCTGGTTGTGAGCAGGGTCTGCACGAAATAAAGCTCCTGGGCAAGGGGACGTCTGCAGCTGAGTAAGTATGAGCCCACGTGATCCTGTATACCGGGTTTACTAAGCCCCTGTTCTCACTTTTGCAGTGCCGTGGAGGTCCCAGCCCCCGCTGCGGTTCTCGGAGGTCCGGAGCCCCTGATGCAGTGCACAGCCTGGCTGAATGCCTATTTCCACCAGCCCGAGGCTATCGAAGAGTTCCCCGTGCCGGCTCTTCACCATCCCGTTTTCCAGCAAGGTCGGTAACTAAGCCATCTGCGGTGTTTCCTTCAAATAACATTATCCTGCATTCTTCCTTTCAGAGTCGTTCACCAGACAGGTGTTATGGAAGCTGCTGAAGGTTGTGAAATTCGGAGAAGTGATTTCTTACCAGCAATTAGCAGCCCTGGCAGGCAACCCCAAAGCCGCGCGAGCAGTGGGAGGAGCAATGAGAGGCAATCCTGTGAGTTCTCATGGCGCAAGCATGGCTGTGGGTGACTGACAGTGGCTGCCCCCCTGTCTTCCAGGTCCCCATCCTCATCCCGTGCCACAGAGTGGTCTGCAGCAGCGGAGCCGTGGGCAACTACTCCGGAGGACTGGCCGTGAAGGAATGGCTTCTGGCCCATGAAGGCCACCGGTTGGGGAAGCCAGGCTTGGGAGGGAGCTCAGGTCTGGCAGGGGCCTGGCTCAAGGGAGCGGGAGCTACCTCGGGCTCCCCGCCTGCTGGCCGAAACTGAGTATGTGCAGTAGGATGGATGTTTGAGCGACACACACGTGTAACACTGCATCGGATGCGGGGCGTGGAGGCACCGCTGTATTAAAGGAAGTGGCAGTGTCCTGGGAACAAGCGTGTCTGCCCTTTCTGTTTCCATATTTTACAGCAGGATGAGTTCAGACGCCCGCGGTCCTGCACACATTTGTTTCCTTCTCTAACGCTGCCCTTGCTCTATTTTTCATGTCCATTAAAACAGGCCAAGTGAGTGTGGAAGGCCTGGCTCATGTTGGGCCACAGCCCAGGATGGGGCAGTCTGGCACCCTCAGGCCACAGACGGCTGCCATAGCCGCTGTCCAGGGCCAGCTAAGGCCCATCCCAGGCCGTCCACACTAGAAAGCTGGCCCTGCCCCATCCCCACCATGCCTCCCTTCCTGGCTGTGTCCATGGCTGTGATGGCATTCTCCACTCAGCAGTTCCTAGCATCCCACACCCAGGTCTCACTGAAAGAAAGGGGAACAGGCCATGGCAGTCAGTGCTTACAGAGGTTTTCTAGCTTTGTTTCCTACCTGCCAAAAAGGCTAATGCAAGATGCATCCACTTATGGTCTGTATCAGGTGAATAGAAAATAACCATTTGCCAAGATTTGGAAAGACAGAGAGCTCTCTGGACACGGGTTCGATGGAGCTTGCACCTCTCTGAGAGCTGAAGTCAAGTCTCACCCTCTCTCCATACTCCCTGGCCTAGTGTGCTCTGGGCAGCAGGTAGGAAGGGACAGGGACCTCTCATCTCAAGGGCTGCCCCAAAGGGCCCTCAGGGACCATGGGCCTGTTAGGACCCCAGCACCCCAGTGTCGATCCTGGAAGTCAAAGGTCACGACTGTGGGGGGCCAGCTCATGTCACTGATGGCAGCAGGCAGGGTTTCCAGCATGGGCGGTGCGCTGCTGTCTGATACTTCATTATTGTGTTGTCATCCTAGCTGTATAATTAACTATATCCAAAAGCCGGAAGGGAAACCTGTAGCTCTGCATATGGAGAAATAAAACAGAGCATATGATGTATAGAGAAAATGAACTGCACCCAGCTGTGCACTAGAGCGCCATGTTCTTACCCAGCATTCCTTGCCACGGTGTGAACCACAGCAGGGAAGCTCGCATGGTTCTACACGTCACCGAGGCCTGGATGAAAATGTGGCCTCACGATGTGTATGGTTGGGACCCGCCTTCTATTTCATTTTATCTTAACACCAACGAAAGAAAACCGATTTCAGACGTTTTTCGCTGATTTATGATTTATTATATCCCTTTCTGGCATCAGCCAAAATCTCGGTTTTTCCTATGACATGAAGTGATGTGACTCTTACCCCGTTGTCTTAACTCTTGGTATTTTTGAAGCAGGATAAGTCACACAGCGGGTCACGTAGACACGTGCTGTTTTGTGGGACAGGCCCTGGGCCTCCTTGCTCCTGGCAGGCCTCAGGTGCCGCACGCCGCGTCACCGTCAGGACTCGCAGGCTGTCTGGTCATTTTTGACGTTGCTGAAGGTGAGTGGGAAAAGCTGGGTGCACTCTGCCCCAAAGGTGGTGCCCTGTGTCCCCCACAGATGATGGCCCTCCCCAGTGATGGCCGGTCACCAGGCACGGCTTTCCCCTCTGCATGAACAGAACAGAAGCTTCTGGCTCTCCAAGGCAGCAGCTTGGGGCCTGGTGGCCCGGGTGTGCGAGCCGCGAGTGCTTTCCAACAGAGGGCACCAGAGCCGTGCGGTGTGCTGTGGAGACCCCAGCACCACTTCCCCTGCTGGAGGATGGATTTGAAGGAGGGTGGCTGGGCGGCACCCCGATGGCTCCCTGTGCTCCCTGAGACCCTACAGGCCGCCCTCTGCAGCCACACCTGGACCGGCAGGCATGCACGCTGCAGGCAGGCTGCCTCCGCTGTTTGGGTCCCATGAACGATGGAAGCCTCCCAGTGAGATCTTCAGGTCTCTCATCAGGCACAGGCTCTGAGGGAGGGTCCTGGGGCCACATGACTGCAGCCAGCGAGGGCCGAGCCCCCAGAATCCAGGTCAGCTCCTGGTGGCAGGGGACCTGCCCGTCAAAGCCGTCCAAGGTGAGCCAGCAAATCCGTGTGGCCTGGGAGCACAGGTGGGCCTGCTCGGACCATGCCCTTGGTGCAGTACAAAACCATGTTCTGCTTCCTCTCCGAGGGTTTCCGCGGCCCTGTCAGAACAGGCTTGATAGATGCCCGGAGGTTCCCTCTGACAGCCGCAGCAGCAGGGCTCAAACCGGCGGGGCCGTGTACCGCTCCAAGGACAAGCTCTGCCGAGGCCGACATGAAAAGCCAGCACGCGGGTCGCCTAGAGCCGCTCTGCCTCCAAGCTGCAGCGCCGTTCGTGAAAATACAGAGGGAGAGGGAAGGCACAAAGAAATACAAAACTATTTTCCAAATAAAAAGAAATGTCGAAACAAGAAAGCTGTGTTCTTCAGCCTTGGCCCTGGGTCCCCCTCACCCTGTCGCATTTCCCAGCACTGTGATGCTTTGAAGGCCGACACCGAGACCCGCCGTGCACGACAGCCACCTCGCAGCCACTCAGACCGGCGGACCACGCTCCCCTGTTTCCAGAGAGATGAGAGAGTCAGAAGTAATACTTGTTTTTGCAGAACCACACTTGTGGCAAAATAAGTTGCCTTTGGCCACGCAGGAGACTGAGTTTTGTGAGGGGTTGTCCTTCTCCCAGTCTCTCTTCCCGCTGGGAACAGAAGTGTCCAGTAAACCCACCTGCATTCCACGTGTCCTGTGGCCGCCTCCAGTGGTGAGTCTGTGAGGCCAGAGAAGAGAAGCTATGACCGTGCAAACATGCATGTTATGGTGTTGGCTGATGCGGAATCAGGAAGCTTGGAGGAGCTCTTGCATGAGGAATTGCAGAACTTAGGGGCATGAATTTGCACTTCCAGATGTGAAGGTTGCAGGCACCGGGCGTTGCAGAGGAAGTGGGCAAGCTCACCTTGTAGAGAACTTACTTGGGGTTTGTAATTTGTATACACTTCTTACCCAGCAGAAACAGCTTACTGAACACCCCTCGGGTGGCTGGATGATGTGCTAGCAACTGAAACCATCTCTGCGACTTAAGCTTCTCTGGTGCGTCGCGCCCCACGTGCTTCTCCAGAATCCCGTTTGGAGGGGCCAAGCAAGTCCAATATAGATAGGTTTATACTGAAGCCATCAGTTTTGTTTCTTACATCGTTTGTAAACAGCAGTATTATCCTGGAACTTGTTTCCTACAGAACTGTAAGATAAGGATAAAATCCCATCCACCTGAATTGCTGAGAAACGTAAGAGGTGGTGTGACCCGCTGGAGCCCTGTGGAGTGGCGGACTCTGGGGAGTAGCTGGTCAGTGAGATTCTCGCAGCAATGTGAGGCATCCTCCTCACAGAAATGCATTTACGGATGTTGCTGTATCCCCTGACCTGGCCTACAAGGACAGAACAGCCCTGGGGGCCACGTCCCCTCCCGGTCTCATCTGCCGCTTGCTCACCTTGGCTGTCCATGCACCCGTAGCTGTGACCATGGGCGGTGGCGCCAGCTCGGACTTCACCCCGTTGGAGCGGGCAGGATGTCACACTGAGCTAATGTGAGATTGTTCATGAAGCTACAGATCTTAGTGCTACTTGGGCTTCTCACAGCACAGAGGAGGATTCTGAAGTGAGAGATAAATTGGCTTCATGTATGAGCAAGGGGGAAAGTGTTTTATTTTACTAGGAAGATTTTACTGAAAGACCAATCCCGAAACGGCCCTTGCTTCGGCCACAGCTGCTGGGATGTCCTCGGGCCTCCCCTGTTTGTCTGCATGTCTTCTTGTTGCCATCGGGGCAGTGGAGTCCCCGGAAACAGTCCAAGGCCCTGGGGTGGGGGATTTAAATTTTTGGCTTCCCTCAGACCTCAGACCGTGTGGGTTTTTTTTTCTTTCTTTCTTTCCTGTTCATGGGCATTTGATTAAAAGTTTGTGTTTAAAGAGCTGAACTTCACATCAGTTTTACTTATCAGTT